ATTATGACAGGCTAAATTTAGTGCCTCACCTGTCCTAACTAGCTTTCCCACCATCATGCCTGCCGCCGGGCTGTGGTCCTTTCTGAGGTCCCGTGTCCCTCTGAGGACAGGGACACCCAGACACAGAGGTCAGTTGTCAGACGCGGCCACGGTGCTCGGGAGGCTGGCTGCAGACGGGCGATTCACCCTGGGTGTCTTCTTGAGTCTTATTTTTTGTAGAGACGAGGTCTCGCTTTGGTGCTCAGGCTGGTCTCAATCTCCTGGGCGCAAGCGATCCTCCCGCTTGGGCGTGGGCCAGCGCGCCCGTCCCAACGCTGGGAGTCCCGGAGATCTTGGTCACAGGCTTAAGGGAAAGGCCTAGCGCGTGGCCGCGCGTGCCTCTGGTTTCAAGGGACATGGACTGCGTGTCTGGGGCCCCTCCGCACTCCGTGTCAGACCCTGCGTCCCCCGGGTCCGCGCGGGACCCGGGCAGGGCGTCGCCCTCTGCGGCGTCTGCGCCCCGCGAACCCTGGGGCACCTGCAACCCCTGGGCCGCGGAGCCAGGCGTGCGCCGCCTCCTGGTCTCATCAACGTGAGAACGCTTTACCCCCGAAGAGCTCAGCTCCTAGGGGGCTATGTCCCTTTGCGTCTCTCGCTCGCCAGGCGGTGCCGTTTACTCGACCGCACCATGCGTGGGTAGCGGTCGCGCCCGCTGGTAGCTGTGCGGCGGGAACACGTTCTAAGTAAGGCCTGACTCCGCGCGCCTCTTGCCAGGGACGTCACGTCACGCCTCCACTCGCAGCCTCGGAGCACCCCCGCGTCCCGCGCCCGAAGCTCGGGACCCCCGCTCTGGCGAAACGAGGAATATGACATACAGCAAAACACCCCTTCGCGGCCGCTGCACTGCCGCGACACACCCGGCGCCTGCCTCTACAGCAAGCCGGCGAGGGGCTGGGACCCCGCCGGGACGTGCTGACGTCAGGCCCGACGGGGGGCGGGGCCTGGGCGGCGGCGGCGTTAGTTCTCCGGGTACCTCAGGCGCCTCAGCCTCCTTAGTCTCCTCATCCTGCTTCACAGGCTCCGCGGCCTCCGGCCTCCTCGGCCCCCGTCCCCCGGCCTCCTCGGCCCCCGTCCCCCGCCATCCGCCGCCCGGATCCTCGCCGCCCTCCCTAGGCCGCCCCGCCGCCATGGGCCTGCGCCCGCCGCGCCGCCGGGCCGAGGGCAGCTGAGGCGCGGTGCGAAGATGGGCGAGGACAGAGCAGGGCCCGAGCGCCAGCCCCAGCAGCCCGGGCGCCCCGCGCGCGCCCGCCCGCGCCGCCGAGGGGATGCCCGCGCCCGCCGCCGCGCCCTGAGCGCCTTTGTCTGCCGCCCGCGCCCTTCCGCACCACTAGCCTCTCGGGAGCATGGCGTCGGCCCCGCCGGCCTCGCCCCCGGGCTCGGAGCCGCCGGGGCCCGACCCGGAGCCGGGCGGGCCGGACGGGCCGGGGGCGGCACAACTGGCTCCGGGCCCTGCGGAGCTACGCCTCGGAGCGCCCGTCGGCGGCCCCGACCCGCAGTCCCCGGGCCTGGATGAGCCTGCGCCCGGGGCCGCTGCAGATGGCGGGGCGCGTTGGAGCGCCGGGCCGGCCCCGGGGCTGGAGGGAGGCCCGCGAGACCCCGGGCCGTCCGCCCCGCCGCCGCGCTCCGGCCCGCGGGGGCAGCTTGCGAGCCCCGACGCCCCGGGCCCAGGGCCGCGCTCCGAAGCGCCGCTTCCAGAACTCGACCCGTTGTTCTCCTGGACTGAGGAGCCCGAGGAGTGTGGCCCCGCGAGCTGCCCGGAGAGCGCGCCTTTCCGCTTGCAGGGGTCCAGCAGCAGCCACCGAGCGCGGGGCGAGGTCGACGTCTTCTCTCCCTTCCCCGCGCCCACGGCGGGCGAGCTGGCGCTGGAGCAAGGTCCCGGGTCCCCGCCGCAGCCCTCGGACCTCAGCCAGACCCACCCCCTTCCGAGCGAGCCCGTGGGGAGTCAGGAGGACGGCCCCCGCCTCCGAGCCGTGTTCGATGCCCTGGACGGGGATGGGGACGGTTTCGTCCGCATCGAGGACTTCATCCAGTTTGCTACGGTCTACGGGGCAGAGCAGGTACGGAGCGGCCCGGGCCGGGGCGTGGGAACTAGGGTAACCTAGTCTCATTTGGCAATTACAGGTGAAGGACTTAACTAAGTACTTGGATCCCAGTGGGCTCGGCGTGATCAGCTTTGAAGACTTCTACCAAGGGATCACAGCCATCAGAAACGGAGGTCAGTCATCCCCGCCATGAGCTCCCACCTCCGGCCTGTTGAGCACGAGGTCTTCTCCCTGCAGATCCTGATGGCCAGTGCTACGGTGGTGTCGCTTCTGCCCAAGATGAGGAGCCCCTGGCCTGCCCGGACGAGTTCGATGACTTCGTCACCTATGAGGCAAGTGGTTTTCACCCAGGAGCTTGGGGGAATGCCCGCTGACTGCTGGCGCACTCTCTCCTAGGCCAACGAGGTGACGGACAGCGCGTACATGGGCTCCGAGAGCACCTACAGTGAGTGTGAGACCTTCACGGACGAGGACACCAGCACCCTGGTGCACCCTGAGCTGCAACCTGAAGGGGACGCAGACAGTGCCGGCGGCTCGGCCGTGCCCTCTGAGTGCCTGGACGCCATGGAGGAGCCCGACCATGGTGCCCTGCTGCTGCTCCCAGGCAGGTCTGTACCCCGCCACGGGCCTCCTGGAGAGGTCAGAAGACATCATTTCTGTTTTACTTTGCAGGCCTCACCCCCATGGCCAGTCTGTCATCACGGTGATCGGGGGCGAGGAGCACTTTGAGGACTACGGTGAAGGCAGTGAGGCGGAGCTGTCCCCAGAGACCCTATGCAACGGGCAGCTGGGCTGCAGTGACCCCGCTTTCCTCACGCCCAGGTAATGACGCCTTGTTCCAGCACACCCTCCTCCCTCTCCTGAACGGATGCTTCTGTCTCTCTAGCACTGACCCTCTTGCCGCAAAGCTGCACAGCATCCTCACTGATGAGGCGTTTGAGTTTTACTGTAGCCAGTGCCACAAACAAATCAACCGCCTTGAGGATCTTTCTGCCCGCCTGAGTGATCTTGAAATGAATAGGTAACTGACCAGCGCCTGGCCTTGCTGTCTGTCAATTTTCCTGTTTATTTTGTTTTCTGCACAGTCCGACAAAGCGGCTCTCCAGCAAGAAGGTGGCAAGGTAGGTGGGTCTCTGGTTCCTGCTGAAAAACGTTCTTCCCTCTGTTGTTGTGCCTTTTCTGTAGGTACCTGCACCAGTCAGGGGCCCTGACCATGGAGGCCCTGGAGGACCCTTCCCCCGAGCTCATGGAGGGCCCAGAGGAGGACATTGCTGACAAGGTAGGCCCTGGAGGGCTGGGTAGGTGGCAAGTGCCTGACCCTGAAGCCTGGTCTCATTGCCAAGGTTGTCTTCCTGGAAAGGCGTGTGCTGGAGCTGGAAAAGGACACGGCAGCCACCGGTGAGCAACACAGCCGCCTGAGGCAGGAGAACCTGCAGCTGGTGCACAGGTGAGCCTGGGCCAGGAGACCCGGGCCTCTGCAGACAGCTCAGCTCCTCCCTTTGCCTTTCAAGAGCAAACGCCCTGGAGGAGCAGCTGAAGGAGCAGGAGCTGAGAGCCTGCGAGATGGTCCTGGAAGAGACCCGGCGTCAGAAGGAGCTCCTGTGCAAGATGGAGAGGGAGAAGAGCATTGAGATCGAGAACCTGCAGACCAGGTAGGCGGTTCCCAACAGCCCATCCACCCCAGGAGTGAGTTTCAGCTTTGTTCTTGTGTCCCAGGCTACAGCAACTGGACGAGGAGAACAGTGAACTCCGGTCCTGCACGCCCTGTCTGAAGGCCAACATTGAGCGTCTGGAGGAGGTGAGCTGCCAACAGCCTGGAGCTGTGGCCAGCCCGCATCCAGGGCAGGTGTCCACCCCTGCAGGAGAAGCAGAAGCTGTTGGATGAGATAGAGTCGCTGACGCTGCGGCTCAGTGAAGAGCAGGAGAACAAGAGGAGAATGGGGGACAGGCTGAGTCACGAGAGGCACCAGTTCCAGAGGGACAAGGAGGCCACCCAGGAGGTGAGCACCCACCCTGCCCCACGCCCAGTCCTGCCCCCCGGCTCACTGCACGGTTGCCCTGCAGCTGATCGAGGACCTCCGAAAGCAGCTGGAGCACCTGCAGCTCCTCAAGCTGGAGGCCGAGCAGCGGCGGGGCCGCAGCAGCAGCATGGGCCTGCAGGAGTACCACAGCCGCGCCCGGGAGAGCGAGCTGGAGCAGGAGGTCCGCAGGCTGAAGCAGGTGGGCAGGCCTGGGCCTCCCTCCCTCACACTACAGCCCAGTAGTGATGTTGCTGTGCCTTCAGGACAACCGCAACCTGAAGGAGCAGAACGAGGAGCTGAACGGGCAGATCATTACCCTCAGCATCCAGGGCGCCAAGAGCCTCTTCTCCACAGCCTTCTCTGAGTCCCTGGCTGCAGAGATCAGCTCCGTCTCCCGAGATGAGGTAACACATCCCGTGTCTGCACGGTGTGGCCTGCCTCAGCTCTGACCACCTGCTTGCCCTACAGCTCATGGAGGCGATTCAGAAGCAGGAGGAGATCAACTTCCGCCTGCAGGACTACATCGACAGGATCATCGTGGCCATCATGGAGACCAACCCGTCCATCCTGGAGGTCAAGTAGAGGCAGGAAGGTCCAGCCTGAGCTGGATTCGGGACTCCAACACCCTGGAGTGGTTCCGTCAGACCATGAGGAGCCAAGACCAGCAGGTCCCACAGCCGACAGTGCCCAGAGCATGCAGGGAACCCTCGTGCAGCTGAGCTGGGGCCGCCAAAGACCGGGGCTGCCAAAGGGGCAGAGGGTGGTGGAGAGGAGAGGGAGAAAGGGAAGTCCCAGGGCCCGGGGTCCACAGAGGATGAGGGTTGTGGCAGGGCCGTCCATCAGCGCTGACCTTCCGGGGGCCCAGAGCTTCCCAGCCCTGAGTCAAGCTGGCCATGAACGCGTACACTTCAGTTCAGCAGGATGGGCTGGAGAGCCTCTCTGTGCAGCGGTGTGGGGTGAGCCCTGCTGTGGCCTCCTTGTGGTGGTCCCTCTTCCCACGTGCAGCCCTGTTGGGAAGAAAGGAAGAAAACAGGTCCCTCCAGGGGTGCTGCTGCCTAAGCCACCCACATAAGTACGCTGGTGCCGTGTCACCCATGTTGAGCCGCTCCTGATGGCTGACGGGCTCCCAGACCCTCACCTCGGACATGGTGGTGGGGGAAGGACGGGTGGGCAAGGCTGGTGCGTTCCCCAGCTCTCCCTACGCTGCTCGGGCCATTGCCCAGCCAGATGTGGTCACCTCAGTCCAGCTCTGGGGCCTCCAGGCCATGTGGCTGTTCCCACGGCCCAGTCCTCGCTGCAGTAACCCCTGGGGGCTCTGACCACCTATGGGGGCCGGGCAGGAGCCTCTGGGGCCTCCACTCCGACATCAGGACCTGAGATGACCGCTGTGTGGCGCTCTCTCCCTGGGCAGGGTGGATGCCACAGGCCCCTCTGGCTCCCAGGTGCTGCTTCTCCACAGGTGCGGCCTGGCCCGGCCTCCTAAAGGCCACACCCTCCCCACGCACTTCCCAGGCCAGAATCCAAACATCGGGAACCCTGTTTTCTTCTGGGTGTGTCTCACTTAGAAATCGTGGTTCTTCCCCGAGGGTGCATGTTGCAGGAGGGAGAGGGCAGGGAAGACTCACAGCAGAGCAGGAGGGGGCCTGTGCTTCTCGGGGTCTGCACCCCAGGCACAGCGGTGTCACCCCGCAGGACCGCGGGCCTGCCCCAACCCCCAGCATTCCCGGGTGGGCCCAGACCCCATCACCAAGACTGGCCACCCGCTGCGTGTGTGTGCGCGCGCGTGTACGTGTGGCCCCACATCCGCCGCCTTCCACGCTAGGATGTAAGAGGTCGCCTCCTATTGTACATTTGGGGAAAGCCTTGGGTGTAAATCAGTGTAAACTTGGAGGAGAGATTTTTCTATCATGTAGAGTAGGTATTTTTTATAGATTGAAGGTTGATCAATTTTTTAATACTTTCAAGAGAAAACTGTGTATACACATGAAATATATATATATATATATATATATATATGTATAATATATAAAGACTGGCACCCTGCCTCTCTGTGCCCAGGCCCAGCCCTGGTGACATGGCACCACTCAGCAGTGCTGTCACTGTAAGCATGGACTCCCAGGAGACAGTGTGGGAAACGCTCCTGCTTTAATTCCCCGAGAAACGGCTCTTCCTGCCTGGATGCAGGAGGGCAGGGGCCACCACAGATTAAAGCTGTTACTGCACACGCAGAGGCCGGCTTCTTCCTCCAGGGGGGCCACAGGGTGGGGTGGGAGTCTTCTGGGCCTGGCCCAGCTTCCCTCAAGGCGTCCGAGGCCATCAGTTGTCTGAGCTCAGAACCCAGCAGACCTGCCTGGCTCTGCAGCTTGGTCAGACTAAGACCCTTCCAAGGCCGTAGGATTGCACCTCCAGGCCCAGTGGAGCCTGGCAGCTTTCCAGCCAGGTTCTGGATCCTGACGAGCTGCTGAGACAGCATCAAGGTGGGGCAGGTGGGGCGGGGCAAATTGGGCAGCACAGGGCTGTGTGGGCATCAGGGCTCTGGGTCACACGCCTCTGGGGACGTACGTCCCATGTCGGGAGAGCCGTCAAAACGTCCCCGGGATTAAGAGAAGAGTGGGGGGCAGGGCGCAGAGGCTCACGCCATAATCTCAGCACTTTGGGAGGCCAAGGCAGGAGGATCGCTTGAACCCGGGAGTTCAAGACCAGCCTGGGCAACATAGCAAGGCCCCATCTCTAAAAAATAAAAAATTAACCAGGCATTGTGGTGCGCACCTATAGTCCCAGTTCCT